GGAGAATCGCTTGAACCCGGGAGGTGGAGGCTGCAGCGAGCCGAGATGGCCCTACTGAACACCAGCCCAGGCGACAGTGTGAGATTCCTCTCAAAAGAAAAAAAAATAATAATCTTTCTGCCAGAGGTGAGAGAGCAGAAAAAAAATTAATCAGATTCTCAAATTCCTGTACGTCTCTTAGTAGAGACGGGTTTCTCCTTGTTGGTCAGGCTGATCTTGAACTCCCAATCTCAGGTGATCCGCCCGCCTCGGCCTTCCAAAGTGCTGGGATTACAGGCGTGAGCCACCGCGCCCGGCCACAAGACGTTTTATTGCAACATAAAAACAGGATGTAACGAGTCTTCCAATCACCAATGTAATTAGAGTTGGTTACCAAGTTTCCCCACGCGTCTTCCACCATGAGGGAGAAACGGACTGCAGACAAACCTAGCACCCCTTGAGCAGTTTAATTCGTACTATAAATATGTAGGCACCGTAAGGACGCGATTCTCCAGTTTGCCAGGCCTTTTTCTATCCTTTTGGGGGCACAAGGCGACCTTGCCTCCTGATTCAAAAACTTCGTAAACGTCAATCCTTCTACCCTTTTCTGGTCAGCCCACGAAAGCAGCAGCATGGCACAACTCCCAGCCTAGAGTTCGGGCACTGCCTGTCGTCAGCATAACGAAGAAACCTACACCCACGAAGACTTCAGACCCCACGTGATTACATCACTCAACCACCAGCGCTGGCCTGGAGGAACCCGCTGTCACGTGACCGCTCGTGCCCAATGACCGAGGCCCACGCTTTCCAGACCGCCACAGTCGCTGTCACAGGGCCTGAGTTTGGGCGGCGCCCCGCCCCGGCCGCACGGTGCGCCGGCGTTAATCCTCCCCGAAGGTTCCGGCAGCCAAGATTGCAGGTTCCCACCAAGCATTGTTTCCGAACTGGGCCACGAGAGCGTGTCCCTGATTGGCTTGCTCTGGAGGCTGGGAAGGGACCTGTTAGAGACTGGGACCACTTCCTGAAGCGCGAGGCAGGAAGTTATATGCTTTTTCTGGAGTCCTGTAGAGAAAGTGCTCTCTGCCGCATTGATAGCAGCGAGAGCTGGAGGTGTTGGGTCGGGAGACCAGCCGTTCGATCCCGCCGCAGGTAGGAGCTGGTTTCCATCCTGGCACCACGGCACACACCTCCAGCCTCGAGCCCGGCGCTGCTGCCCGGGGGTCTCCTTCAGGCTCTTTGACGCCGTTCCAGGGGGCACCTATCCAGGCATCCTCTGGGCCTCTAGCCAGAGGACTGGCTCCCGGCTTCAGCACTCCGGGCTGCAGTAAGAAGTGCCCTTATCGCTCTGAGCCCTGCCACCATCCCGTGAACCACCGAAACCCTGGTCCAGCGCGACAGCCTTGGACCTGGGACTGGACGGATCCAAAACGCTCAGCCTCGGCCCCCCACAGACGGGGCTCTGCATCGTCTCTGATATGTCACCCACCATCTCCCACAAGGACAGCAGCCGGCAACGGCGGCCAGGGAATTTCAGTCACTCTCTGGATATGAAGAGCGGTCCCCTGCCGCCAGGCGGTTGGGATGACAGTCATTTGGACTCAGCGGGCCGGGAAGGGGACAGAGAAGCTCTTCTGGGGGATACCGGCACTGGCGACTTCTTAAAAGCCCCACAGAGCTTCCGGGCCGAACTAAGCAGCATTTTGCTACTACTCTTTCTTTACGTGCTTCAGGGTATTCCCCTGGGCTTGGCGGGAAGCATCCCACTCATTTTGCAAAGCAAAAATGTTAGCTATACAGACCAAGCTTTCTTCAGTTTTGTCTTTTGGCCCTTCAGTCTCAAATTACTCTGGGCCCCGTTGGTTGATGCGGTCTACGTTAAGAACTTCGGTCGTCGCAAATCTTGGCTTGTCCCGACACAGTATATACTAGGACTCTTCATGATCTATTTATCCACTCAGGTGGACCGTTTGCTTGGGAATACCGATGACAGAACACCCGACGTGATTGCTCTCACTGTGGCGTTCTTTTTGTTTGAATTCTTGGCCGCCACTCAGGACATTGCCGTCGATGGTTGGGCGTTAACTATGTTATCCAGGGAAAATGTGGGTTATGCTTCTACTTGCAATTCGGTGGGCCAAACAGCGGGTTACTTTTTGGGCAATGTTTTGTTTTTGGCCCTTGAATCTGCCGACTTTTGTAACAAATATTTGCGGTTTCAGCCTCAACCCAGAGGAATCGTTACTCTTTCAGGTAGTGTATTTAAGCTATTATGGTGTTAGGTTTATTTATCCTTTTGAAAGAGTGTGTGACGTTGGAGGGAAGCTCATTAATTTACTGGAAATCATTGTATGGGAGATAACTCAAGGTAAGTTTTCTGTTTCGTCCAAATGAGCTTCTAAAAATTAATTATAGATTTAAAACATTTTCAGATTTCCTTTTTTTCTGGGGAACTGTATTTTTAATAACAACAACATTGGTTGCCCTTCTGAAAAAAGAAAACGAAGTATCAGTAGTAAAAGAAGAAACACAAGGGATCACAGATACTTACAAGCTGCTTTTTGCAATTATAAAAATGCCAGCAGTTCTGACATTTTGCCTTCTGATTCTAACTGCAAAGGTAAGAGATTTATAAATCAAATTTATCATTTTAATTAAAATACTTTTTTGTTTTTATATTGCAGATTGGTTTTTCAGCAGCAGATGCTGTAACAGGACTGAAATTGGTAGAAGAGGGAGTACCCAAAGAACATTTAGCCTTATTGGCAGTTCCAATGGTTCCTTTGCAGATAATACTGCCTCTGATTATCAGCAAATACACTGCAGGTCCCCAGCCATTAAACACATTTTACAAAGCCATGCCCTACAGGTAAAAATGAAATAAAACCTTACTAAATAAGATGGAAGTCAACTCAATGTTTCTTTCTCTATAGATTATTGCTTGGGTTAGAATATGCCCTACTGGTTTGGTGGACTCCTAAAGTAGAACATCAAGGGGGATTCCCTATATATTACTATATCGTAGTCCTGCTGAGTTATGCTTTACATCAGGTAAGCTTGCAGTGGTTTTCTCAGGAAATAAATCATACTAAAGATGTTTTACATTTTTCCGTAGGTTACAGTGTACAGCATGTATGTTTCTATAATGGCTTTCAATGCAAAGGTTAGTGATCCACTTATTGGAGGAACATACATGACCCTTTTAAATACCGTGTCCAATCTGGGAGGAAACTGGCCTTCTACAGTAGCTCTTTGGCTTGTAGATCCCCTCACAGTAAAAGAGTGTGTAGGAGCATCAAACCAGAATTGTCGAACACCTGATGCTGTTGAGGTAAGTATGTTTTAATTTTAGATAACATTAAGGTGGAGTATTTATTATAGTTTTATTTTTACAGCTTTGCAAAAAACTGGGTGGCTCATGTGTTACAGCCCTGGATGGTTATTATGTGGAGTCCATTATTTGTGTTTTCATTGGATTTGGTTGGTGGTTCTTTCTTGGTCCAAAATTTAAAAAGTTACAGGATGAAGGATCATCTTCGTGGAAATGCAAAAGGAACAATTAATATATATGCTACTGGACATTCTAGCAAGGTAATTGTAGTTTAGTTTTAATTCGGAGAGCAATGATAATCAGTGCACAGGAGTATAAAATATTATTTTAAACAGCGAAATTAATAATATAAAATGCCAAATGGTTGAAAAAATAGAAACCTTTCTGTATATTTGATCATATTTTTTTTTTGCCTTGTCAATGTATTTAAAGTTTACTTAAGGTCAGGAAATTCTAAAACAACTTTTCTGGCCTTGTTATTTGATGTATATCTTTTAAATTTACTGACCAAAGCATGTTTTAAGCTGCAATGCAGTAGTCACGGGTGGTAACCATGTAGTCAGGTATTGTTATTAGTACCTATCACTGCTGAGCTGTATTTAAAATTTTGGTACAATATATAAAATGGAGAAGAGCTTGATATTCAGGTACTAACCACAACTAGTCTGACATTGTTGGCAGTTAAAATCTTATTTTGAATTGTAAATTAGTTAAATTTTATGTGGAATTTGCTGAGAAAAGAATATAGACTACTGAAATGTCATTTTAGTTATTTTTCTTATGACCACATTGTACAAATGAATCTGTGTTAAAAAGACTATTTTAAATGTATTTCCTGCTTTTGTAAGCATTAAAGATTTATAAGAAAATTATTCAAACTATTTTTTATAAAATGAAAGTTATGATTTTTAAACTTATTGATTCCTCTTGCCCCTACCCCCTCTTTTTGGAAGATATTTTGATTCCTTATAAACTTTTACCCTAAGCTTATATATGTTTTCTGTCACAAGTGCTTCCTGGCACACAGACAGCCAATGGAGGGGATCAAATTCAGTGTTGTATGTATGTTTATGGCAACATTTTGAAAATAAAAATTAAATGTTTTTCTTCAAGTAGTTTTTTTTTAATTGCTGAGAGAAAAAAACAGTAAAGCTTTCTGATTAAGTAAAATTTAAATGGGCAGTACCATAATTTAAAAAACTAATACTTTAAAGAGAGAGACAAAGATATTTTGTGCCTTTGACAAATTAAATCTAATAGTGGAAAAATGTTTCTTAATTAAGCACTTTACTAGTGAAAAAGATCTCACAATTTATGCCAAATCAGGTACTGTATTTTCATGTATTAACACATAACCTTTTGTTTGAATACTATAGTTTTCAGTGGACAGTTGCTATTCCAAGAAAATTAAGCTTTTGAGTACTTTAGCAATTCCCAGCGTATTACATACACCCAGTGATAAGGTTCTTTGCATGTTTTGTGTTATGTATTACTCTGACTCTTTAGAGATTATATAAATCCTCCAAAAGTTAGACGAAACAAGATAGTACATTATGAGTCTTAATTTTATCATTGTGGAAAAATGTGTACTAACTCCTGATTTTGTTAATTTTATAACATAGGTTGAATTTTAGAGTGGGGTTTTTATAAGTAATGGAGGATAAAATGGGTGGGAGAAAATGGCACACAGCACCTGAAGAAAGATGGGGCAGTGACCTCTAGAACTCATGCATTGCCATTGGAAAGCCTGTGTTGGGCATCGATGTCAGATCCTGAAGAATCACCTGGAAAAAATCCCATCCTAGAGGCAAGGAGGCTACACCAAACCATACACTACAGTACTTTGTCACATGGTTGTCCATTATCATGTATTAGAGTCTAAATGATTACTTGAATAAAGAAAAAAAACCACTTAACTCTTACATATGAAATGTGTTTTGATTTTTAATTTTTGGATTAAGAAACTCAGATTGCCATAATAACCTTTTATTTCTTCCCGTGTATATTATTACAAATTATATATACTTTCAAACATAGTTTTTTTTTTTTTTAATTGAGACAGAGTCTCACTTTGTCACCCAGGCTGGAGTACAGTGGTGCAATCTCGGCTCACTGCAACCTCTGCCTCCTGGGTTCAAGTGATTCTCCTGCCCCAGTCCTCTGAGTAGCTGGGACTACAGGCGCACACCACCACACCCGGCTAATTTTTGTATTTTTAGTAGAGATGGGGTTTCACCATGTTGGCCAGGCTGGTCTTGAACTCCTGACCTCAAGTGATCCACCCGCCTCGGCCTCCCAAAGTGCTGGGATTACAGGCATGAGCCACTGCGCCCAGCCTTCAAACATAGTTTTAATGTCAGTACATCTTTAATGACTTGAAGTTTTAAAACATTTTAAGCCTTTAAGGTGAAAGCCATTTAATTAATTTGCTCTAGAAATAAGCACAAAAAATTATAGTTAATTTGAATACATGTATGTAATGCATGTCAAAATAACTTGTTAATAGCTATGTGCAACTGTGTTGCATACATTGATCACTAATGGCATTTAAAAATGATCTGCCTAAATCTGAGGATCTGTTTATTATAAATCAGTAGTACTAAAATATACCACCCTGTTTTTATGTTGTGGGTGTTTTTCTTGATTGATTGATCCTGATAAATTAAACAGTACCTTCAAGTATGGACTTTTAACTCCTCCAGTTAATGCATCATATGTTTACTGGCTAATATTAGATTGAACATTTTTCTCTCTATGTCAGTATCTCCATATGCACATTGGTTGCCGCATATATACATCTGAGTTTGAAAAGTTCTTCTGAGATTACCTAAAAGTAACACCACAGATTCCTTCCATTGTAAATACTTTATTTTATTTTATTATTATTTTTTAGAGACATGGTCTCACTTTTGCCCAAGCTGGAGTACAGTGATGCAATCATAGCTCACTGCAGCCTCAAATTCCTAGGCTCAAGGGATCTTCCTTAGGCTGGATGCTGTGGCTCACACCTGTAATCACAACACTTTAGGAGGCCAAGGCAGGAGGATCACTTGAGGTCAAGAGTTCAAGACCAACCTGGTCAATATAATAAGAACCTGTCTTTATGACTTCTTTTTTTTTTTTAATTATCCAGGCATGGTGGTACACACCAGTAGTCCCAGCTACTTGGGAAGCTTAGGCGGGAGGGTTACTTGAACCCAGGAGGTCAAGGCTTCAGTAAGCAGTGATTGTGGTACTACATTCCTGTCTGGGTGACAGAGTGAGACCCTGTCTCAACAACAAAAAAGGATCTTTCCACCTCAGCCTCTCTGGTAGCTAGGACTACAGGCACACAGCACTATGCCCAGCTAATAAAAAATAATAATTTTTTATAGAGGTGGGGTCCGCTATATTTTCCAGGCTAGTCCCAATCTCATAGCTTCAAGCAGTCGTCCAGCCTTGACCTCTCAAAATGCTGGGATTACAGGTGTAAGCCACCGTGCCCTGCCCATGATAAATATTTTAATTTTGCCTGATAAGTCATAAAAAGTTTATTCAACACCTTAAATAGATTTCTCAATTTTTTAAAAATATTAAACCTTTGAAATCGAAAGTAATTTTTGGATTTCACCCCTTTATTGCAAGGTTTTTGATGTCTGTGGGAAAAACCCCTGAATTGCTTGTGAAACTCTGGATATGTAATTTTTTTTCTTTTTCTGAACAGAGTAAAATCTTGGATGGGCCATGATCCAAAAATCATGGTTTTGAAAGTAGACCGTACTATAAGCCATAATCACAAATCTGAGGTAATAGTTGTGAAAGTGTTTAAAACATCCTGAAAACAATGTTGAAAAAAAAAATCTATGATAAAAACTATAAAATCTCTGCATATGTTATACTGTATTGAACTTGAAACTTTGAAGGAATTAGAGTAGATAAGACATTAATGGTAGAAGAGAAACCACAGGGGTGAATTATATCCTACAAAAGAGAAATCTTCATGATTTAACCTTTTTTTTCTGAGTGACTTTTATTTTGCCTTATTAACAGAAACCTGAGAAAGTATGTTGCTTTGTATTAAATGGTTGAGACCATTATTTGATATAAAAGCTGAAAATTTAATTTTTGTATTTTGGAGAATTCTGTGGTTCCAAGTAATTGAAAGAATGACTAAAGCTGTATGTCATAGACCCTGCTAAAATGAAATAACTTGTTGGGAACATTCCATGCAGATTTCCAAAATGTATTTTACCTTATTATTAGAGAAAGAAAATAAACTTTTAAAATAATCTGATAACTAGCATTCATATATTTAATAAGTATTTTGGTTACAGAAGGGAAGGTGATACTGTACATTGTAACTGCTGAGACTTTTTTTTAACCAATGTCTTTGGTAGATAGCGAGGCACAATTATTTTCTCTTAGGGAGGATTTTGAATACCTATTGCAGGCTGGGCATGGTGGCTCACGCCTGTAATCCCAACCCTTTGGGAGGCCGAGGTGGGTGGATCACTTGAGGTCAGGAGTTTGAGACCAGCCTGGCCAACATGGTGAAACGCCGTCTCTACTAAAAATACAAAAATTAGCCAGGCATAGGGTGGCACACGACTGTAATCCCAGCTACTAGGGAGGCTGAGGCAGGAGAATTGCTTGAGCCCGGGAGGCGGAGCTTGCAGTGAGTTGAGATTGCGCCACTACACTTCAGCCTGGGCGACAGAGCGAGACTCCGTTTCAAAAACAAACAAACAAAAACAAAACAAAAACACCTACTGCAGACCATGTTCTTTTTACTTTATTTTATTTTATTATTTTTTTGAGATGGAGTCTGGCTCTGTTGCCCAAGCTGCTCACTGCAACCTCCGCCTCCCGGGTTCAAGCGATTCTCCTGCCTCAGCCTTCCAAGTAGCTGGGACTACAGATGTGCACTACTACGCCCAGCTTATTTTTGTATTTTTGGTCGAGATGGGGTTTTGCCATGTTGGCCAGGCTGATCTCAAACTCCTGACCTTAGGTGATCTTCCCGCCTTGGCCTCCTAAAGTGCTGGGATTACAGGCGTGAGCCACCGCTGCTGGCTCTTTTTACTTTAGATTGTATCTGCCTGATTTGACAATGCCAAATTTTTTATGTAATCACCATTTGGTTTGGGACTGAGAGCTCTTTCATTTTCTACCAGTCAAACCACTATTAGAGTCTTCATGTTACTTCCCCAATTTGCTAGCAAGGTAGAATCAGCATGGATAGCTTATTTTCCTTATTGGAATTCTGTTTTGGAAGAGGCAGGTCTTATAGCAGGGCAGACTAATTAATGTGCTGAACTCATTCCCTCCTGCTTAAGTGAATAAAAACTTTTATTTGACTATGGATTATAAAGATTGCCTTTAAGGAGCCTTGTTTATTTTGGGGAAGGAGAATGGATATTTTGTAGGAGAAAAAGACTTTATATAGTAAATGAAAAGTCTATGGGCTGGGTGTAGTGGCTCATACCTTTAATCCCAACACTTTGGGATGCCAAGGTAGGAGTATTGCTTGAGCTCAGGAGATCGAGACCAGGGAGACTGCATCTCTATTTTTAATTAAAAAGGAAAGAAAAAGAAAGAAAGTTCTATGACTAATCACCTTTACTCTAAAAAAATTTTGCCCAAATGTGTAATGAAAGAGATCATATTTAAATATCAGCAATATTAATTTGCATAGCTCATAAGAAGTCTTGACTCATTTAGAAAAAGGTTGCTACAGTTTAATAGTTTTTTATTGTCAATATAGACAATATAACTTTATAACAATTTTATGTGAAGAATAATGATTAAATGGCATGACTGAAATGCACAAGGTACAGGTACAATCCTTAGGGAGTTATCTTAAATTTCTTTTTTTTTTTTTTTTTGAGATGGAGTCTTGCTCTGTCGCCCAGGCTGGAGTGCAGTGGCATGACTCCCTGCACCCTCTGCCTGCTGGGTTCAAGTGATTCTCCTTCCTCAGCCTCTCCATTAGCTGGGATTACAGGTGCCTTCCACCACACCTGGCTAATTTTTTTGTATAGTATAGACGGGGTTTCACCATGTTGGTCAGGCTGGTCTCAAACTCCTGACCTCGTGATCTGCCTGCCTCGGCCTCCCAAAGTGCTGGGATTGCAGGTGTGAGCCACTGCACCTGGCGGGAATTATCTTAAATTTCTAAAATTGAATACCCCAGTCAGCTACAATTAATCAATCACTAATGTAAATATTAAAGCCTATTCTTATTTTCCTTGAAATGATCTTAAATGTTGGAAAAGTTTAATTTTGTAGTCAGAGTTAGTGAAATTGAAATTTTTTTATCACCTGCCCCTATAAAATTAGAGAAATATAAGATTGGAAAAAAATTTGATATTTAAGAAAGTGGCATATTTGAACCAGGTGTGTTGGCTTACACCTGTAGTCCCATTAGTTTGGGAGGCTTAGGCAGGAGAATCACTTGAGGTCAGGAGTTTGAGACCAGCCTGGCCAACATGGTGAAACCCTGTCTCTACTGCAAATACAGAAATTAGCCGGGCATGGTGGTGGGCACCTGTAATCCCAGCTACTTGGGAGGCTGAGGCAGGAGAATCGGTTGAACCTGAGAGAGGGATGTTGCAGTGAGCCGAGATTGTGCTACTATTCTCCAGCCTGGGCAATAGAGTGAGACTCAGTCTCAATTAAAAAAAAAAAAAAAAAATGCGGCCGGGTCCAGTGGCTCACGTCTGTAATCCCAGCACTTTGGGAGGCCAAGGCAGGCAGATCACTTGAGGTCAGGAGTTGAAGACCGGCCTGACCCACATGGAGAAACCCCATCTCTACTAAAAATACAAAATTAGCCGGGTGTGGTGGCCCAGGTCTGTAATCCCATCTACTCGGGAGGCTGAGGCAGGAGAATCGCTTGAACCCGGGAGGCAGGGGTTGCGGTGAGCCGAGATCGCACCATCGCACTCCAGCCTGGGTGCAAGAGCGAAACTCTGTCTCAAAAAAAAAAAGGAAGTGGCATATTTGGTAAATTGATAAATTACCACTGTCAAATTATATTGGTGAGTCTATATCTATTGTTGTCCCCAGATGTTGCCTTTGCAAGAATTAGTGTAAAATTGGAAAAAATACTCAATGTTGAAAGCTGTCATTGTTGAGATCTTTATGAAATTATTGTGCCCATGTCCAAGTTTGAATTAGAGATACACAGCACACAATCATTTCTGTTACCACTTTTGGAATATCTAGCATTAGCCTTGATAGTTTTGTGTGGTGTGTTTTGAGTATATCTGAACTGTTAGTTATATTTGGTTAATTTATTAAAAGATGTGTGTTAAACCTTAATATTTATGCAGTGTTTAAGTATTTGGAATATATTTGAAATAAATTATCCAGTGTTTTAGATAAATGGTTATTTAATTGCTTAAAGTGATTCTCTAAAAAATAAAACATTAATGAAATATCTTGTTTTCATTTTTATTAAGTAGTAGCT